CTGGAGGCAGTCCTCACCTCTGCCTCCCTCGCTCCTCCAACAGCTGCCTTCTCCCGGGTTCCAGCCTCTCAGTGTGTTGGAGAGGTAGGGGTGCGGGGTGGGGGGGAGCTGAATCTTCAATCGGAATAAAAGCAGCCCTCCCCTTCCCCCAGCTCTTTTCTCTGCGCTAGGGTTGGGGGGAGAGGGGGAGGAGCTCGCCAGCGGCCTCCAGGTGCAGATGGCCAGCCCCCCTGCACCCCCTTGTCTGAAAGCCTCAGCCCTGCCTGTGCCATCTGTTGCCGGGAACCTCCTTCTCGCCTTCCCCACCCCCCCCCACGTGCTGACCACCTGCTCTAAGGGCTGTGGCAGCTGAGGCCTCCCACACACACAGTGCCTCTTGGCTGCGGGCTCCCTCCCCTCACTCCTGGCAACCTCGCCTTTACTAATGGGCTCTAATGTCCCTGCCAGCTGCTTTGCCAAACCCACAGGATTGGCGTAGGGGGCGGCGGGGGCGCCGTAGCGGCCAGAACCGCGCCCTGGTCCCACCCCGGCGCCCCCGTTCCCAAAGCCGAACCGATCGCGCATCAGGACGCCTTGGTCTGTTCACACCCCCTCCCCTTCCTTGCAAAAAGTGCCTCGTCACCGCTCCTGCCCGCCCCCGCCGGGCTGGGGAACCATGGGGTTAGCGGGAAGATTTGGGGGTGTGGGGCGGCAAGGCGCCTCTAGAAGCAACTCTTTCGGACGCGGAGCTGGAGGGGATCTGAGGTCAGGTGTCACGGAGGGAAAGGGAGCCCAGGCCAGGACGGACCGGGGGAAAGGACTCGGCGATGTTCATAGGCATGCTCAGCTCGGGACTGGCCAATGGGCGTGGCGGGGCGGTGGCCGCGCCGGGGAAGGCGGGATGGTGTCTGCGTGTGGGCGGGGTCTTCAGGCCAAGGGGCGGGGCGGGGCGGGACCTTTCTGCATATACGGCAGGCGGCGGGCCAATGGGCGGGGTCGGGGCGGGGAGCCGAGGCCGAGGGACGCTCCCCCGCCCCCGGAACGGAATCCTCCCGGGAGCCGAGGAGGCTCGCGCGCGTGCATCCCGCACCATCCCCCGGCCCCGGGCCCTGGCCGGCGTCAGACCGAGCTGCCGCCGCCACCACCGCAGCAGCAGCAGTCGGGGAGCCAGGCCCAGCCAGGGCCGCGGGAGGCGGGGGCGCCCGGGCCCTGGATGTCCCGCAGCGCGGCGGCCAGCGTGAGAAGGGCGGGAGAGGGGGGCTCGGGTCGACTTCTCACCTTCTCCTCCCCTACTCGGGCAGGGCGGACCCCGGAGGCCTGAGCGGCACCTGCCCCCAGCCCCCTGTGGGGCCCCGGGGCCCCCAGAAACCTGCAGGACGGAGCCAGGTGAGCGACCAGCCTGGGACAGGGCAGGGCTGCCTTGACCCACATCACTGTCCTGTGTCACCAGACGGGGCGGGCACCATGAACAAGTTACGGCAGAGCCTGCGGCGGAGGAAGCCAGCCTACGTGCCCGAGGCGTCGCGCCCGCACCAGTGGCAGGCAGACGAGGACGCGGTGCGGAAGGGCACGTGCAGCTTCCCGGTCAGGGTGAGTGGGCGCGGCAGGGTGCGGCGGGGCGACATGTCCCCCCCCCCATTCCCTCCAACCCAAGTACCTGGGTCACGTGGAGGTAGAGGAGTCCCGGGGAATGCACGTGTGTGAAGATGCGGTGAAGAAGCTGAAGGCGGTGAGTGAGGGGGCTGCCATGAGGGAGGGGGCCCCGGCTCCTTTGTCCCCTTGCCTCCCTCCAGATGGGCCGAAAGTCCGTGAAGTCTGTCCTGTGGGTGTCAGCCGATGGGCTCCGAGTGGTGGACGACAAAACCAAGGTAGGAGGCCTGTGGGGGTGGACGCCAGGGGGACTCTTCTCCTGGCCTCCCCGGCCCCTCCTAGGATCTTCTGGTCGACCAGACCATCGAAAAGGTCTCCTTTTGTGCTCCTGACCGCAACCTGGACAAGGCTTTCTCCTATATCTGTCGTGACGGGACTACCCGCCGCTGGATCTGCCACTGTTTTCTGGCACTGAAGGACTCCGTGAGTATTGCCACAGCTGGCCAACTCTTCCCCTCTAACCCCCCCGCCCATCCTCTCCCCATAGGGCGAGAGGCTGAGCCACGCTGTGGGCTGTGCTTTTGCCGCCTGCCTGGAGCGAAAACAGCGACGGGAGAAGGAATGTGGGGTCACGGCCGCCTTCGATGCCAGCCGCACCAGCTTCGCCCGCGAGGGCTCCTTCCGCCTGTCTGGGGGTGGGCGGCCTGCTGAGCGAGAGGCCCCGGACAAGAAGAAAGGTGGGTGTTGCCCCAAGCGCCAGCAGAGCACATATCTAACCATCCATCTCCCCCATGTCTCCAGCAGAGGCAGCAGCTGCCCCCACTGTGGCTCCTGGCCCTGCCCAGCCTGGGCACGTGTCCCCGACACCAGCCACCACATCCCCTGGTGAGAAGGGTGAGGCAGGCACCCCTGTGGCTGCAGGCACCACTGCGGCCGCCATCCCCCGGCGCCATGCACCCCTGGAGCAGCTGGTTCGCCAGGGCTCCTTCCGTGGGTTCCCAGCACTCAGCCAGAAGAACTCGCCTTTCAAACGGCAGCTGAGCCTACGGCTGAATGAGCTGCCATCCACGCTGCAGCGCCGCACTGACTTCCAGGTGAAGGGCACAGGTGAGCCCTGGGCCCAGTGGGAAACGGCGTTGTTTGCTGACCTCTGTCCTGCCCTGCTTCCCAGTGCCTGAGATGGAGCCTCCTGGTGCCGGCGACAGTGACAGCATCAACGCTCTGTGCACACAGATCAGTTCATCTTTTGCCAGTGCTGGAGCGCCAGCACCAGGGCCACCACCTGCCACAACAGGTAAAGCCAGGCTTTCTGCTGGGCAGACACCCCCCTCCCTCACCTGTCCCTCTCCTCTCTCCAGGGACTTCTGCCTGGGGTGAGCCCTCCGTGCCCCCTGCAGCTGCCTTCCAGCCTGGGCACAAGCGGACACCTTCAGAGGCTGAGCGATGGCTGGAGGAGGTGTCACAGGTGGCCAAGGCCCAGCAGCAGCAGCAGCAGCAACAGCAACAGCAGCAGCAGCAGCAGCAGCAACAGCAGCAAGCAGCCTCAGTGGCCCCAGTGCCCACCATGCCTCCTGCCCTGCAGCCTTTCCCCGCCCCCGTGGGGCCCTTTGACGCTGCACCTGCCCAAGTGGCCGTGTTCCTGCCACCCCCACACATGCAGCCCCCTTTTGTGCCCGCCTACCCGGGCTTGGGCTACCCACCGATGCCCCGGGTGCCCGTGGTGGGCATCACACCCTCACAGATGGTGGCAAACGCCTTCTGCTCAGCCGCCCAGCTCCAGCCTCAGCCTGCCACTCTGCTTGGGAAAGCTGGGGCCTTCCCGCCCCCTGCCATACCCAGTGCCCCTGGGAGCCAGGCCCGCCCTCGCCCCAATGGGGCCCCCTGGCCCCCTGAGCCAGCGCCTGCCCCAGCTCCAGAGTTGGACCCCTTTGAGGCCCAGTGGGCGGCATTAGAAGGCAAAGCCACTGTAGAGAAACCCTCCAACCCCTTTTCTGGCGACCTGCAAAAGACATTCGAGATTGAACTGTAGCCCGAGCCGCCCCACCCACTCCATCATCTCCAGGTGCCCCACGCCTGGGGGTGGAGGCACAACCTCTCCCCTAACCCTGCTCCCTGGGGCTGCGCCCCTCAACACCCTCTCAACACCCCCCTCCCTCAACCACCCCGACAACCACTACAGAACCAACATTGTGACGCCCAGGTTGCAACAGGATGGAATTCAGGGACGGACCCAGCCTGGCTAAGGGAACCATTTCACTGCCGGACTTAGGCTGGCAATGCCCCCTTCCCCAACCCCAGACACAGGGGTTGGCCACAATCCCACTGAATGCCCTTGGTTCACACTCCATTTCCCAGTTTCTGTTGACCCCCACCTTCCAGTGTTGGACAGGATGGAGGGGGGACACTTGCTTAGGGGCTCTCCTGGGCCCCACACCAGTGCCCACCCCAAATCTGGTCGTCTCCTCCCCCCATGCACAGCACAAGCTAAGGGCTGCCCTCTGCCCACACGCTGCGTTCACTGCCAATGCTGTACTCACCTCCATCACCCTCCAACTTTGGGGCCCATGTCTTCCTTGGGCCAAGGTCTCATGGGGGCTAGGGCCAAGTTGGGGGCCCAGGAGGCGGGGAGGGAGGAGGAGGAGAAGATGCGCAGTTACCTCATGTCGGTGCCCGCTGGGGAGGGGTCCGGGAAGAAGGGGAAGGGGTGCCTGGCGGGTACTTTTCTATCTTTTATTTCCAGATTTTTTTTGTATCTAAACTTGAAGATTTGTATTATACAAGGACAGCCAATAAAGGAAGAATATAATGGTGCCCCTCGGGAAACGAGGGTGTGTGTAGGGCGCTGGTGAGGCCCTAGAACCTTTCCTCCTGAGTCATGGACTGAAACAGAGTCAGAAGGATGTCCCTGAGTGATAACCTCTGAGTCATAGCGTGGTAACAGGTACCACTGACTCAGCACCTGCCAGGCGGGTATTAAAGGAGCCAAAATTAATCACCCCATTTCTATTCCTTACAGAGTTAGAATCAAGGAATAAAAAACAAATATTATGAACTGCTGGCTGGGCACAGTGGCTCACGCCTGTAATCCCAGCACTTTGGGAGGTCGAGGCAGGCAGATCACTTAAGGTCAGGAGTTCGAGACCAGCCTGGCCGCCATGGAGAAACCCAGTCTCTACCAAAAATTCAAAAATTAGCCGGGCGTGGTGGCAGGCGCCTGTAATTCCAGGAGGCTGAGGCACAAGAATCGCTTGAACCCAGGCAGCAGAGGTTGCAGTGACCTGAGGTCACACCATTGCACTCCTGCCTGGGCAACAGAATGAGACTCTGTCTCAAAAAAAAAAAACAAAAAAAAAAAAACTACTTCTAATTAGCTCAATATTAATATTTTAACAAGTTGGGTTGGTAACAGTATATCTTTGCCCATGCTGGCAAATTCTTGTTTTGTCAGCATTTTCCATAACTCTGGCCAAAGTGTCACCTGATGTGGCAACGTTTTACAGTCTTGCTATTGTTTCTTGAGTCCTTTAATCTATAAGATGTATTTTTAAAAATATATAACATATAAATTTTGTTTCGTTATAGCTCTTTAAAATGAGGTGGTTGATTTTGTGCAGTCCAATATTC